GGATATGTGCCACAGATGGTACTATTGTCAATATTCGAATTCCTAACTTCTCCCTCCATCCGTAAGTTTTCAAGGGGTAGCCGTGCTTGTGCTTAATTGTGGTGTTTACAGGACTTTTTGTAGCGTAAGCATGCTGGCATGGTTCCCCAACCTCTTAGGGGGATGCTAGTAACCCGCTCCCCCGTCAACGAGCCGCCTTTGTGCTCCGCGGAGGGCACCGCCTGCGTTGGGTTGGAGGTGGGGGTTGGCGGGGGAGAGCTGCCCGCCAGGCGAGGGGCGGGGCCTTGGCGGGGGTGGTCGCGGGCGGCGGGGAGGTCTCGCTTCCCTCCTCTCCACCCGCTCCCAGTCCCGGCCTGGGTCTCAGCCCCGCCCTGCCCAGAGCGCGCGGCCGATCACGTCACCGGCCTGCGCTAGGCGGCCCCCACGGCGCGGGAAGGCGCAGTGCGCACGCTCCGACTCGGCCGTGGCGGACCTGACTGAAGGAGGCCGCGGACCTGACTGAAGGAGGCCACGGCCACTTCTGGTTGGCCTCGGGGCGCGCTGGCTCGGCTCTTCCTCCGCCCTCGAGGCCCCCGCAGTCCCATCATTCAGTTCCGTAGGGTCACCGGCGCGGCAGTGGCCTCGCAGGGCGCTGGGTCCCTCTCCCCAGCTCTCCTCCCCCTGGCCCCGTCGCCCCGCCCTCGCCGGGCTGGGCTGCGGGGTCAGGGGCCGAGCGGAGAGGGGTGAGTATTCCCCACAGCCCTTGCCGGTTGTCTCCTCCCGGCTCTGCTTCCCACACGGTCCTTGCCCCACTCCTAGGACAGGGAGGAAGGGCACGCGCGGGTAGGCGGGAAACAGCCCAGTCCTGAACAAAAGGCCGGGGAAGCGGGTCCCCGCCGGTAACTGCAGGCCTGTGCTGGCCGCCGCGAGCGGGGAAGGGCGAGGACACTCCCTCCTCGGGGACCCGGTCCCCGTCGCGCACACGGTGTCACCAGCACACCTGGCCCAGTACCCAAAGCACCCTCGAAGTGGGTAGTAACTACTTTGTGTTTAAAATCCACATACTGATAGCAAATCTTTGGTTGAAACAGTATTAAATTACTGGGGCTTCCAGTGGCTGAGTCCAACTTAATTTGAAGTTTCAGATTAAGTATCAGGAGGAATAACTTGATATTTAGAGCCAACAGGTCTTTCTTTTTTTTTTAAACCTCCCAAAAAACCTATAAAATCAAGAATTGGCGGGGAGGACCGGAGAATGATAAAGGAATAGTTGACTGATTTATAGAAACTTTTAGTGGCGGTAAAAATTACAAAAGTATTGGAAATAAGGCAAAAGGACAGCATGTTTTTTTCAGAGTCAAAATGGAGCCTAACAGGCCCACCTGAAGATGATTTAGATGTCTAGGGGACTATATTTTGTTTGGCATGATGATATTGATTAGGGCCTAGGCTTTGTAGTTAACATCTTTTTCATTAATGGAGATGCAAATTATTTCTGAGTGGGAGAGAAAAAAATACAGTACTCCTAAAGGTTGTAGTTTTAGTGCCTTGTAGGATATTAGCCATTTTTCTTTTCTTTTTTTTGAGACAGAGTCTTGCTCTGTCGCCCAGGCTGGAGTGCAGTGGCACGATCTCGGCTCACTGCAACCTCTGCCTCTCGGGTTAAAGCAATTCTCCTGCCTCAGCCTCCCGAGTTGCTGGGACTACAGGTGCCCGCCACCACGCTCAGCTAATTTTTGTAAGTTTAGTAGAGACGGGGTTTCACCATATTGGCCAGGCTGGTCCGGAACTCCTGATTTTGTGATCCGCCTGCCTCGGCCTCCCAAAGTACTGGGATCACAGGCGTCAGCCACCGCGCCCGGCCAATATTAACCATTTTTCTGTCTAACCTATCAAACTTACCATCCTTTCTTCAGTGTTTATGCTCAGTTCCTGAAATGCTTTTGAGCACACTAAGCCATTCAGCTTGTTCCATTGTGAGTTTAATAAATCTTTGTCACAGGTTCATTTTGAGTCATATTTATAACTTTTGTTATTGGACAATGGTCTCTATTCTTTAGTGGCAAAAACAAGTTTATGCTTCTCAGGATGGAAGGACATAGGCCCTGTGTGGTACTCAAATACATCTTAGGACTCCAAGTAGAATCCTTTCTCATTGCTTCAGAAAGGTTAAACAGTGACCAGAGGAAATGTTACAGAACTTTGACCAAAAAATAAATCCTGAGTATTGAGAAATTAAAATTAAAGTCTTGCAAATTGCAGAGTTTAAAAATTGTTATTGATATTTTAAATTGAAGAAATTAGTGGAAATAGTAGTTCTAAATTGCATACATTTGAATGTGGAGTGTTAAAAGATTATTTCCCTTGTCTCCTGTTTTATTTAGGATAAGGTTAACTGAGATTTTGGTACATGGTGGGCCATTCAAGTTATGTATAATGTTTTGTGACAAACTACATGTCGACAGTAGTTCCTGATGCCTAATACATTTCTGAGAAAGGTAAAGCAGCCCTTTAGGAAAAACAAGGAGAGCGGCTAATTTTTTTTTTTTTTTGTATTTTTAGTAGAGACGGGGTTTCACCGTGTTAGCCAAGATGGTCTCGATCTCCTGACCTCGTGATCCGCCCGCCTCGGCCTCCCAAAGTGCTGGGATTACAGGCGTGAGCCACTGCGCCCGGCCTGTTGTACAGTTATTAAAGGTAGGCCACAAAGTTCCAAGCTTCATGGTGGTGTTGATGCTAATACTTAGTTTTTGTATTGCAGTTATCATTTAACATGGAAGAAGATGAGTTCATTGGAGAAAAAACATTCCAACGTTATTGTGCAGAATTCATTAAACATTCACAACAGATAGGTGATAGTTGGGAATGGAGACCATCAAAGGTAAGAATGGAAATGTTTGTTTTCTGTCTCAATTTCTTATATATTTTTTGGTGATGAAACACAGGACTGTTCTGATGGCTACATGTGCAAAATACACTTTCAAATTAAGAATGGGTCTGTGATGTCACATCTAGGAGCATCTACCCATGGACAGACATGTCTTCCCATGGAGGTGAGTAGTTTAATGCATCATGTTCTTTTCAGCCCGTTTTCGTTTTGTTTTTGCTTTTTTTTAGGAGGCTTTCGAGCTACCCTTGGATGATTGTGAAGTGATTGAAACTGCAGCAGCGTCCGAAGTGATTAAATATGAGTATCATGTCTTATATTCCTGTAGCTACCAAGTGCCTGTACTTTACTTTAGGGCAAGCTTTTTAGGTAAGAACATGTCTGAAGCTAAAAGTAAATTTACTAACTCAGTCTTTACCATGCACTTTCACAGATGGGAGACCTTTAACTCTGAAGGACATATGGGAAGGAGTTCATGAGTGCTATAAGATGCGACTGCTACAGGGACCATGGGACACTATTACGCAACAGGTTGGAGAGTATTGTCATTTTATTGTATGCATCACTGATCCTGGACCAATTCTGATTCTTACAGGAACATCCAATACTTGGGCAACCCTTTTTTGTACTTCATCCCTGCAAGACGAATGAATTCATGACTCCTGTATTAAAGAATTCTCAGAAAATCAATAAGTAAGAAACACCATCAAGATACATTGGCTTCTTTAGCATGGCCTGTATTTCACTTGTTTCCTAGGAATGTCAACTATATCACATCATGGCTGAGCATTGTAGGGCCAGTTGTTGGGCTGAATCTACCTCTGAGTTATGCCAAAGCAACGTCTCAGGATGAACGAAATGTCCCTTAACAAGGTAAAAGAAAAGCCTGGATTTAATGTTTTGCCTATTCTCTTGGCTTTTGTTTTATGTTCTTCAGATTCTTCTATTGAGTTTAGGAATTGCGGCACGAAGAATGCCAAGAGTTTACCTGGCCAGCCCTGGCTTTAATAGGACTGATACCATGGAATATTTCATCTCACCAAGATGTGACATGGATTATTTTTCCCTTGGACACAAATGTCTACAGCAACTGGTGTTTGATAGGCTGAATGTTTAGAAGAAACACTTCAAAGGGATACATCATGGCCAGGCATGGTGGCTCACACCTGTAATCCAAGCACTTTGGGAGGCCAAGGTGGGAGCATCACTTGATCCTGGGAGTTCGAGACCAGCCTGGGCAACATGGTGAAACCCTGTCGGTACAAAAAAATACAAAAATTTGCCTGTTTATGGTGGTGTGTTCCTGTAGTCCCAGCTCCCCAGGAGGCTGAGGTGGGAGGTTGGCTTTAACCCAGGAGGCAGAGGTTGCAGTGAGCTGAGACTGTGCCACTGCAGTCCAGCCTGGGTGACAGAGCCAGACACTGTCTCGGGGAAAAAAAAAAAAAAAAAAAGACACATCACTATAAATAGCAAAAAAACAAATCTAACTTATTAATACTAGGAATACCAACATTATTAGGGCACTTGCAGGTTATTCTTTTCTAGGCCAAGTACTTCACTTCCATTTGTCTGACATGGAGATTGAGGGAGAAATGTATTTGTGTGTTCATTTTAATGTAAGATATATAAAAATTAAATTACTGGATTTACCTGTCCCTGAAACTGGTGTTATAAACATGACCTATCTTAAGTGATTTTCCCACAATCAAACTCAGGAACAATAGATTATTTCTGTTTTACTCCAAAAGAGAGAGAGAGAGTGAGTGTGAGTGTGTGTGTGTGTGTGTGTGTATGTGTGGGTGTTTGTGTAGATAGTTGTAAAACAAAGAAAAAACACAATATTTTACTGTGAGATAATATGTTTTACCAGCAAAGTGTGGCATAGTAATTAGAAGTTTTCTAAAAAGCTATAGGAGATATTTAAACATTAAAATTTCTTTTTGACCTATAGTAATAAAACAATGGTCATTTTACCCCTCTGCTTCTCAACCCCACAGCTGCTCTGCTGTACTCTTTGAGGGCTCTTGAGCGAGTCTTCATGTCCCTGAGACTTATTTTCCTCATCTTTAATTTGAAACTAACAAGCTACCTCATAGGGTTGCTGTGAGAACCACATGAGATCATTAATGCATGATAAGATATTGTAAAGTATTATACGAATATTCATTAAATGCTCACCTTTCTTGTATATAATTGGTATTCACTAAGGCTGTAAATAAGTTTCATAGCCAGTTAAGTATTAAGATAAACCTAACCTGGAACAATTTTTTTTTTGGTTGCTTGTTTTGTTTTTTGCTTTCATTTGCTAGGAGCTGAAACGAAGATTAAAATGTCATTGGCTTTTTAGAGAGTCTAGATTAGTGTGTCTTTGAATGAGGGATATACTTAAAATCACCTGAGGATCGTTTACAGCTACAGATGCTGGGGCCACCTGACACAGTCTCTCTGGGGGTGATTCTGCTCTGGAGAACCTCTGGTCTGGATATACCTTTATTGTGACATTGATTTGTATTGTTTTGCTCTACTGACAGGCCTTTTCCAATCCATACAAGCTGAACTTGCTTCCTAATGTTTGTCTAGGCCTTACATGGATAGTAAGGAAGCTTAGGAGACATGTACACAAGGCAGCCCACTTGTAGGAAACTGCTTCAGGTGAGGACATCATTCACCAGTGGATCACCGAGCACCGTGACAGCACCCTCAGTCCACGTCTGCAGATTAAGAGCTGAACTCTCACAGAGAAAGTGGAAGTAGAGAAAGGGTTAATTCAAACTGCTAGAAAAGCTAAAAGTAAATTTTAAAATGCTGAGCTGCCCATATTCATGCTAGGATGAGAGCCGGCTTAAATGCTTGCTGGGCATTTTGGTATTTACCACTTAGCATGTTTTCAACTTCTGTGAGGGATTTTCCCCCCAATCTCCCTAATGTAAACACAGATTTCTCAGCAAGTCATTTCTCAAGCCATGTCATTTCTAGTGTAAAATAAATTATAATAATGTGTCATCTGAATGGTGTTCTTGTCTGCAAACATTAGT